GGTTGCTGCTGATATAATTAGTTAAGATGAAGTTATTGGGACGGCCCCTAACCCAACATGACTGCTATCCTTATAAAAAGAGGAAATTTAGGTTGGGCATGGTGGCTCATGCCTATAATCCCGGCATTTAGGGAGGCTGAGGCAGGAGGATTGCCTGAGCCCAGGAGTTAAGGACCAGCCTGGGCAACATAGGGAGACTCCATCTCTACGAAAAATAGAAAAATTAGCCTGGTGTGGTGGTGTGTGCCTGTGGTCGCAGCTACTCAGGAGGCTGGGGTGAGAGGATCGCTGAGCCCAGGAGGTCGAGGCTGCAGTGAGTCGTGATCATGCCACTGCACTCTAGTCTGGGCAACAGAGCAATACCCTGTCTCAAATAAATAAATAAAAATAGTAAATTTGGACATGCGCAGGACACCATGGGAACGTAGGGGCCGAGACCAGGTGGTGCTTCTGCAAGCCAAGGAACCTCACAGGCTGGCGGCCCCCAGAAGCTGGGAGGCTGGGACTGTCCCCAGGGCCCCCACTCTGCCCACTGCTTGGACTCCAGACCCCAGGACTGAGAGCACATTCCTGTTGTTGAAGCTGCTCGGTGGTGTCACCTGGCTCCAGCAGCCGCAGGCAGCGAGTCCACAGGCTCTCCTGTCCCTCCTGTGCCGCCTTCCTCCCCGGATGGGCCCCGTGATGAGGTCTCTGTGCGATGGGGAAACCGAGGCCCCAGCAGACACCTGGGATGCAGAGACGCCGGCACCGCTATGTGTCCTCGGGCAATTCGCTGAACCTTTCTGGGCCTCGGTTTCTCACCAATTCCAAAAGCTGATTCTGCTACCGACTGCTGTGAGGGTCCCAGGGGACGGGAAAGCCCGGGCAGCGCCCACCGGGGCTCAGGAGCTTGCTGACTCCGAGGGGGTGGGGCCGGGCCTGGGCAAGGGGTGGGGCCGGGCCTGGGCAAGGGGCGGGGACGGGGCCTGCTCGACGTGCTCGGCGCTCCCGGGGTGCCTGCTCGGCGCTCCGCCGGCCGCCCTGCGTACGCTCGCAAGGCGCTCGCAGACTCCGGAGTCGCCAACATGTCGACCGCCATGAATTTCGGGACCAAGAGCTTCCAGCCGCGGCCCCCGGACAAGGGCAGCTTCCCGCTGGATCACTTAGGTGAGCGGCGGAAGGTCGGCGGGCAGGGGTCTAAAAGAACATGCTGTTTTCTTTCTCGTTCTAGGTGAATGTAAAAGCTTTAAAGAGAAATTCATGAAGTGTCTTCATAACAATAATTTTGAAAATGCTTTGTGCAGAAAGGAATCAAAAGAATATTTAGAATGCAGGATGGAGAGGTGAGTACAGCTAAGCGTTATGATTTCCACCTCCCGCCCTGACAGCTTTCTCTTTTTCTTTTAGAAAATTGATGCTACAAGAACCATTGGAGAAACTGGGATTTGGAGACTTGACTAGTGGAAAATCAGAGGCAAAAAAATGAATTTTGATGAGAAGACCCCTGGGCCGTGTTCAGTGGTCTCTCAGGACGGAGGGCATCATCCTGCCTCTTAGGTTGGCTGAGGCCTGCGTGTGGTGTCCTTAGAAATGGGCTTCGAATAGAAGCTCCAGCCCTGTGGGGGCGTCTCCTGGGTAGGGAGTGGCGTCCCGTTTTCCCTTAGGAGGGTGTTTCTGCATTGAACCCCTGAGTGGGACGGCGTTCCCGGCAAAGCTGGGAGGGAGGCGAGCGTGGGGCAAGACCCTTGTCTTCGAGGCCGGGGCCCTCTTGTATGGGGCGGTTTTATGTTGCAGTCCTCTGATACTTTCTGAGTTCAAAGAGGTAAATGTATAAATTTCAGTCCCTTCTGAACACAGATATCATCAGAAAATTACCATTCCCTAGCAGGATGTTTTCGTGTTTGTATTCGTATATGCCAGTTCATTTCCTTTGAAAAAAAAAAAAAGTGGAACACAAAGTAGGAAGTGAGAACCTTCTGGCTTTGGATGGATTGACTTCTTGATTCTTTCTGGTTTTGCCTGAACACCAAGTAGCTTCATAATCAAAGGGTCATTTTCTGGTTTGTATCAGACCGTATTTATAAAGTTGGGTATTTAATTTCAGTAACTCCTGTATTTTAACAGAAAAAGAACCTGAGTCCATTTGCAGTTAGGCTCGCACCAGCTGTCTTCTGTGCCAGCCAGCTCCGCCCGAGACCCCGGCACGTGTTCGCAGCACAGCCTGGCAGGGGCCCTGAGCGGAGTTCTCAGCCCGTCTGTGCCAAAGTTGCCTGTGGGTCACGGAAACCCGGCCCATGTCCACCCAGTGCGTCAGGCCAGCCGGGGCCCAAACCTGTGGATGGAACGCAGGTGCCTGCACATCTGGGGCCTCAGCCAGACCTGTCTCCTTCCCAGGCACTGTCGGAAAGGGGCTGGCTCCTGTCTGGTCAGTGGAGGATGGTGGCAGGAGACGGGGTGGGGAGGTCCAGGTCACGTCCTCTCTGGCGACCCTGGCAGTGGCTGTCTCCAAGCCCTGGCAGGTGGGGCCACCAATCTGGCCGACCTCAGGCTCTGGGAAACAGGCTGCCCTCGTCCCTCTGCCTGTGGGTGGCTGAGGCTTCTCAGCCCATCTCCAGTTCTCTGCAGCAAAGGCCCTCTGTTTCTGTCCTGCAGTGGTGGCCCTTTCGTGGTTAAACATGTCCCTCCCCTCCTCACAGAACTGAGTACCTATTGCGGCTGGGCCCGCCCAACCCTGTGTCCCTGCACCCATGGGTTCTACCACCTGATTCGGCTGCAGCTGTCACTGTCCCGTGTCTGCTCTCTGTCAGGCCTCTGAGTGCTGCAGACGTATTAACATATCACCGCTAGTTGATGGAAAGTCTTGTTTCTTATTAGAATATTTTGTGTAGGCACAGGGTTGCCCCAGCACTGTCTATAGCAACCCCAGTGTCCTCACAGTGCACGTGAGCCGTGACGCAGCCACCGTGGAGTCGGCGCTGACGCGGTGTGGCCACGTGCCATGAGCTCGCCAACGCAGTGCGGCTATATGGCGTGAGCTTACTGTGAAGTGGAGACAGGCAGGGACACAGGAAACTACAAACGAGAAATCCAGAAGGAGGAGCTGGAACTGATGGGCATAGCCGGCCGCGAGCCCCTCCGAGCACCCCTGGGGGTGGAGTTCTGGCTGTCATGGCAGAGGGTTTCACATGCTCAAAAAGTAAATGAACCAGGATGTGAGGGGAACACAACAGACCATGCCGACGGAGCTCCCGGGCCCAGGCCGGGGCCTCTTCCCATCGCACTCTGACCCGCCGTCGGGAGTGCCCAGGCCCGGGTCGGGCCTGCCTCTCCGCTCGCACCGCACTCTGACCCATCAGGAGTGTGGGGAAGACCGTCGACCAAAGGTGGGAAAGACAGGAAAGATACTGTACTCTAAGTAGTAAATTTGTTTTTTGCGTGGACGATTCTGAAGCTGTATTCTGAGATGGAAAAAACTAGAAATACATCGTGGATGATGAGAGCCAGGTGTATTGAGCTCCTGCTTTTCTAACGTACAAAGGTAACTGGATAGAGAAACGGAGTGATCGCCCTCACCTGGCCAGGGTGTGCTCCGAGACCCCAGCAGGTGCCGAAGCCGCGGATAGTCCCGAATCCTGTCCAGGCGCTGTTTTTTCCTGTACGTACCTGTGATCAAGTCTGAGATGTGACAGCAAAACTGACAGAACTTCGTGCTTCCCTCTTCAAAATGTCACAGATGGGCACTGTGTTCTTACCGGAGATCTTAGCAACCTCGGCATCTGGCTGTTTTTCTTATAGGTCAGGAGTTTCCACCTTTTCCCTTAAAGGAAGCGCTTGGCAGCTTCTCTGGTGTGTCTGAGTCGCCAGCATCACCACTGTCCTGTTCTGGGGCCATTCTTAAGTAAAATAAAAGCTTCTTGGACCCAAGCACCACATCACCGCGATGGCTGGTCTGATCACCGAGATGGCTGCTGAGTGCCTGGCAGGCAGGGTGGCGTGGATGGCCCGAAACGCTGGACGGAGGGAGGGTTGATGTCCCAGCAGGACGGCTGCTCAGAACAGCACAGAATCAAAAACTCATGAATGGTTTATTTCTGGAATTTTCCACTTAGTATTTTTGGACTGTGGCTGACCATGGGTAACTGAAACCGTGTGTAAGGGGGACTGTTGTGAGGGGCTGTGCACAAATGCTTCCCAGCTCTTGAGGGCCTGGACGCAGTGACCCGTGCACTCAGGGTCTTGGCCCTGATACCATTCTGTAACCAAAAGGAACCAGGGCCAGGCCAGAGAAGGTATCAGATGAGCTAGAGAGTGAAGAATTGCTGGGATGAGGAGACTTGTTGAAATAACACGGGGGGATGGGAAGGAGCATACGGTGGCCAGCCTGGGGCAGTGTGAGCGTGAAAATAAACAGGCTGGGCGCAGCGGCTCACGCCTGCAATCCCAGCACTTTAGGAGGCCAAGGTGGGAGGATCACTTGAGGCTAGGAGTTCAAGACCAGCCTGGGCAACATGGGTGAAACCCTGTCTCTACAAAACAAGAAAAGTCAGCCGTGCGTGGTGTCACCCGCCTGTAGTCCCAGATACTCAGGAAGCTGAGGCAGGAGGATCACTTGAGCCAGAGGTTAAGTCTGCAGTGAGCTGTGATTGTACCACTGCTCTCCAGCCTGAGCAACAGAGCCGGACCCTGTCTCACCAAAGGAAAAAAAAAAAAAAAAAAGAAAGAAAATTAATTATTGTAATGGGCTGTAGCCCTCAGAATAAATTGATATCCAGTAGTCTATACAACATAAGTAATTGCGTAAACATGTCAGTGGGGGGAGGGCCAGGTCTGTCTTATTAATTCTAATATAGAAGAAATTTTGGGAACAGGAAACTGCTGTTGCAGAAACCACACTGGTGACAGGTGCAGATTACAACCCTCAGCGGGCCGGGCGCCAGTGGCTCACGCCTATAATCCCAACACTTTGGGAGGCCGAGGCAGGCAGATCACTTGAGGCCAGGAGTTCAAGGCCAGCCTGGCCAACATGGAGAAACCCTGTCTCTACTAAAAATACAAAAATTAGCTGGGGCTGGTGGCGTGTGTCTGTAATCCAGCTATTCGGGAGGCCGAGGTGGGAGAATTGCCTAAACCAGGAGGCAGAGGTTGCAGTGAGCAGGGATTGTGCCACCACACTCCAGCCTGGGCGACAGAACCGTCTCAAAAAAAAACCCTCAGTTGCCATGAAGTGAGTGGTGACGTGTGGTGTGAAGCAGGTGTCTGCTGTCTTGAGAAACCTCCCCTTGAGATGCATAGTGACCTCCGAGGAGACAGTCATGTCACAGCAGAACGGCAGAGGCCCCCTTAACCCAGCAGCCACCGCCGGGAGCGAGCCGCACAGGCCGCACCGACCTGGGGGCGTCCCTGAGGGCACGGTATCACCTCTGGTTCTCTTGCCCAACTGCATGGCCTGAATGTAATCCCAAGGAGACAACAGACACAGACCCAAACCGAGGAGCCTTCTGCGAAGTGACTGGCAGCGCTGGCCCAGTGTTATGTAAGATGTTATTTGGGGAACTGGGTATACACACTGTCCTATTTTTGGAACTTTTTGGAAGTCTGAAATTATTTTGAAATGAGGAAAAAAAAATATGCTTTGTATGAAACTATAGTGGAATAGATTGAGTCGATTCTCGTTTCAAAATAACTTCAAAGAGTTTCCAATAGGCATGATGCCGGCATGAATGGTTTCAGCAGGTCACAGGCAGAGAAGCCGGAATCCCAAAATAGCGCCATTGTGTGGACAACCTGACTCCTTACAAACGTGCAGTGGCTTCCCAACGCTGCCTTTGAGTTTCTGGGTCTGGCTGCTGAATGTGTTGTGCTTAAGAATCCAGACACCCTGCTGTTCCTGCCAGAGCTTCTCACGAGATATTTCGGGTAGTTCATCATCTGTCATGTGCAGAATGCATTTTATTTCTCATAGACGCTTGTCATGATAAGCTGGCCACATTATTAAAAGGCTCCCAAAGACAATTTCCAGAGCGTTTTCCAAGCGTTCCCCTTGG